AATTCAAAATTCATGAATGCATATGCTTACACAAATTAGTGTAATTTGATAACTGGAAGTTGTAGTGATAGACTGTGGAATATGCCTCAATTTGACTTACAAAGGAGAGTTTTAGTTTCTACATGGTTTTGTATTCATAGAAAGTTGTGGTGCAATACATAGAGTAAGCTGGAATATGATATGATGCAGTTACCTGGCTTGGGGAGCAGAAAGCAGAAATAACAAGTGAATGTTGAGAGACAACTTACATCTGAGGAGAGATTGTTTAAAGTAATTAAGCCATAAAATATAATTTGGAAATGCTCAATTGGTCTGAAACTGTGTCAAGCATATTCAGGTGTTGGCATTAGGAATATATTCCAGAATGAGAGTGCCACATGTTTTAAAGGCCTAGGAAAGCAGTAGATAATTTATAACCTAAAATCAAATTTTTTAAAAAATGTGTTTTTGTTAGAATGGGCAGTGGGTTTCTTTTAGCAAATAACAATTTTGATTAAACAAATTGTTGTATATTCATATTACGGACTACTAGATAACTATATTATGGGCCACTAGATAACTATAAGAAATAAATAGGAAAGCTCTCTATGTACTGATATGATCTTTAAGATATAACAACTAAAAAAGCAATGTGCAGAATATGGTATGTTGTATGCTTACATTTGTGTAAAGAAGGAGACAGAATATTTATAAAAATCCGTTGCCCTATACAAGACATATCTCCGGAAGGATACCTAAGAAACTTTAACACTCATTTCCCCTGTGAAAGCATTTCTCCTCATCTAAAGCAGAGATGAAAGGAAGAACCTATGCTGAATGCATCTTTTGAATTTGGAACTATATGAATATTTCACATATTTTAAAACAAATGAAGACTTTATAAATTAAAAAAGAAAAGAAAAGAAAAAAGTTCTTAGCAAATATTGACAAGCCATTAGTGCAGTTTCCTGAGAAAACCTCTGAGCGTCGCTGTTGGTCAAAAGAACGAAGAGAAGCGTTTGGGAGCCTCTTAGAGGGGAACTTCCTGCACAAACCAACCACACAGAGAAGGCCAGTATAGATTCGGAAACAGAAAACAAAAGCAGGAAAAGTGACCTTAGCCCGGATTCTGCCATCCCCGGAAGGCTTATTCCTCCTATGGGCAAAGGAGCAAAGGGAGCCAGAAGATGAAAGCGAGCTCAGGGAGGTGCGGGCTGGTGCGGTGGCTGCAGGTACTGTTGCCCTTCCTGTTGTCTTTGTTCCCCGGGGCTCTCCCAGTCCAGATCCGCTATTCAATTCCAGAGGAGCTGGCCAAAAACTCGGTCGTAGGAAACCTCGCCAAGGATCTGGGGCTCAGCGTCCGGGACTTGCCAGCCCGGAAGCTGCGGGTTAGCGCGGAGAAGGAATATTTCACAGTAAACCCAGAAAGCGGAGACTTACTTGTGAGTGACAGAATAGACCGAGAACAGATATGCGGGAAGCAGCCTCTGTGTGTTCTGGATTTCGATACTGTCGCTGAAAATCCACTAAATATTTTCTACATAGCAGTAATTGTGCAGGATATAAATGATAATACCCCGCTATTCAAACAGACTAAGATTAATTTAAAAATTGGCGAATCCACTAAGCCAGGTACAACATTTCCACTTGACCCAGCCCTGGATTCAGATGTTGGTCCTAACTCACTACAAAGATACCACCTTAATGACAACGAGTACTTTGATCTCGCTGAGAAACAGACTCCAGATGGTCGTAAATATCCTGAGTTGATTCTAAAACACTCTCTGGACAGAGAAGAGCACAGTTTACATCAATTGGTCCTCACAGCTGTGGATGGCGGAGACCCACCTCAAAGTGGCACGACCCAAATCCGAATCAAAGTCACGGATGCCAACGATAACCCTCCAGTGTTCAGCCAGGACGTGTACAGGGTCACCCTGAGGGAGGACGTGCCGCCGGGCTTCTTTGTGCTTCAAGTGACAGCCACCGACCGGGATGAAGGCATAAACGCAGAGATCACCTACTCCTTTCATAATGTGGACGAACAAGTGAAACACTTTTTCAACTTAAATGAAAAAACAGGAGAAATCACGACAAAGGATGATTTGGATTTTGAGATTGCAAGTAGTTACACTCTGAGTATCGAAGCAAAAGATCCTGGAGATCTAGCAGCCCACTGCAGTATCCAAGTTGAAATTCTTGATGACAACGATTGTGCACCTGAAGTTATTGTGACTTCAGTATCTACTCCCCTACCGGAGGATTCGCCACCAGGAACAGTGATCGCCTTGATAAAAACGAGAGACAGAGACTCTGGAGAAAATGGAGAAGTTTACTGCCAAGTGTTGGGAAATGCCAAGTTTATTTTGAAATCTTCCTCAAAGAACTATTACAAACTAGTGACAGACGGCGCTCTGGACCGGGAGGAGATCCCAGAATACAATCTCACCATCACAGCCACCGACGGGGGCAAGCCGCCCCTCTCCTCCAGCATAATTGTCACCCTGCACATCTCCGACGTCAACGATAATGCCCCAGTTTTCCAACAGACTTCCTACATGGTTCACGTGGCAGAGAACAATCCTCCTGGCGCCTCTATCGCTCAAATCAGTGCCTCTGACCCTGACTTGGGCCCCAGTGGCCAAGTTTCCTACTCCATCGTAGCGAGCGACCTGAAGCCGCGGGAGATTTTATCCTACGTGTCCGTGAGCGCGCAGAGCGGGGTGGTGTTCGCGCAGCGCGCCTTCGATCATGAGCAGCTGCGCGCCTTCGAGCTCACACTGCAGGCCCGCGACCAGGGCTCGCCCGCGCTCAGCGCCAACGTGAGCCTGCGCGTGTTAGTGGGCGACCTCAATGACAATGCGCCACGGGTGCTGTACCCCGCGCTGGGGCCTGATGGCTCCGCCCTCTTCGATATGGTGCCACGCGCCGCAGAGCCCGGCTACCTGGTGACCAAGGTGGTGGCGGTGGACGCAGACTCAGGACACAACGCTTGGCTGTCCTACCACGTGCTGCAGGCCAGCGAGCCCGGGCTCTTCAGCCTGGGGTTGCGCACGGGTGAGGTGCGCACAGCGCGTGCCTTGGGCGACAGGGACGCGGCCCGCCAGCGCCTGCTGGTCGCTGTGCGTGATGGAGGACAGCCGCCACTCTCCGCTACGGCCACGCTGCACCTAATCTTCGCGGATAGCCTGCAAGAGGTATTGCCAGACCTCAGCGACCGCCGGGAGCCCTCTGACCCCCAGGCAAAACTGCAGTTTTACCTGGTTGTGGCCTTGGCCTTGATCTCAGTGCTCTTCTTCCTCGCGGTGATTCTGGCAATCTCCCTGCGCCTGCGACTCTCTTCCAGGTCAGATGCTTGGGACTGTTTTCAGCCTGGTCTCAGCTCCAAGCCTGGACCTGGGGTTCTCCCCAATTACAGTGAGGGTACATTGCCCTATTCCTACAACCTGTGTGTTGCCTCACAATCAGCCAAGACAGAGTTCAATTTTCTGAACATAACCCCGGAATTGGTTCCCGCGCAAGATCTCGTCTGTGACAATGCCTCTTGGGAACAAAATACAAATCATGGAGCCGCTGGGGTCCCTTTTGCCTCAGATACTATTTTGAAGGTGAGCTTTAATTAATTTATTTTCACTTCTGGACTCAGCCCCTTTCCCTCTGTTTTCTCCACAGCAAGCCCCGCCCAACACGGACTGGCGTTTCTCTCAGGCCCAGAGACCCGGCACCAGCGGGTAGGTGACTGATTCTCCAGCCCACCCTCTTCAGTCTGTGCTCACCATCCTACTCTCTCCCCAGCTCCCAAAATGGCGATGACACCGGCACCTGGCCCAACAACCAGTTTGACACAGAGATGCTGCAAGCCATGATCTTGGCGTCCGCCAGTGGTAAGTGGTGTCAGTGTGTGTATGGAAGAGTGAGCTCCCACCTGATCTTCCTCTGTCTCTGCAGAAGCTGCTGATGGGAGCTCCACCCTGGGAGGGGGTGCCGGCACCATGGGATTGAGCGCCCGCTACGGACCCCAGTTCACCCTGCAGCACGTGCCCGACTACCGCCAGAATGTCTACATCCCAGGCAGCAATGCCACACTGACCAACGCAGCTGGCAAGCGGGATGGCAAGGCCCCAGCAGGTGGCAATGGCAACAAGAAGAAGTCGGGCAAGAAGGAGAAGAAGTAACATGGAGGCCAGGCCAAGAGCCACAGGGCGGCCTCTCCCCAACCAGCCCAGCTTCTCCTTACCTGCACCCAGGCCTCAGAGTTTCAGGGCTAACCCCCAGAATACTGGTAGGGGCCAAGGCCATGCTCCCCTTGGGAAACAGAAACAAGTGCCCAGTCAGCACCTACCCCTTCCCCCCCAGGGGGTTGAATATGCAAAAGCAGTTCCGCTGGGAACCCCCATCCAATCAACTGCTGTACCCATGGGGGTAGTGGGGTTACTGTAGACACCAAGAACCATTTGCCACACCCCGTTTAGTTACAGCTGAACTCCTCCATCTTCCAAATCAATCAGGCCCATCCATCCCATGCCTCCCTCCTCCCCACCCCACTCCAACAGTTCCTCTTTCCCGAGTAAGGTGGTTGGGGTGTTGAAGTACCAAGTAACCTACAAGCCTCCTAGTTCTGAAAAGTTGGAAGGGCATCATGACCTCTTGGCCTCTCCTTTGATTCTCAATCTTCCCCCAAAGCATGGTTTGGTGCCAGCCCCTTCACCTCCTTCCAGAGCCCAAGATCAATGCTCAAGTTTTGGAGGACATGATCACCATCCCCATGGTACTGATGCTTGCTGGATTTAGGGAGGGCATTTTGCTACCAAGCCTCTTCCCAACGCCCTGGGGACCAGTCTTCTGTTTTGTTTTTCATTGTTTGACGTTTCCACTGCATGCCTTGACTTCCCCCACCTCCTCCTCAAACAAGAGACTCCACTGCATGTTCCAAGACAGTATGGGGTGGTAAGATAAGGAAGGGAAGTGTGTGGATGTGGATGGTGGGGGCATGGACAAAGCTTGACACATCAAGTTATCAAGGCCTTGGAGGAGGCTCTGTATGTCCTCAGGGGACTGACAACATCCTCCAGATTCCAGCCATAAACCAATAACTAGGCTGGACCCTTCCCACTACATAATAGGGCTCAGCCCAGGCAGCCAGCTTTGGGCTGAGCTAACAGGACCAATGGATTAAACTGGCATTTCAGTCCAAGGAAGCTCGAAGCAGGTTTAGGACCAGGTCCCCTTGAGAGGTCAGAGGGGCCTCTGTGGGTGCTGGGTACTCCAGAGGTGCCACTGGTGGAAGGGTCAGCGGAGCCCCAGCAGGAAGGGTGGGCCAGCCAGGCCATTCTTAGTCCCTGGGTTGGGGAGGCAGGGAGCTAGGGCAGGGACCAAATGAACAGAAAGTCTCAGCCCAGGATGGGGCTTCTTCAACAGGGCCCCTGCCCTCCTGAAGCCTCAGTCCTTCACCTTGCCAGGTGCCGTTTCTCTTCCGTGAAGGCCACTGCCCAGGTCCCCAGTGCGCCCCCTAGTGGCCATAGCCTGGTTAAAGTTCCCCAGTGCCTCCTTGTGCATAGACCTTCTTCTCCCACCCCCTTCTGCCCCTGGGTCCCCGGCCATCCAGCGGGGCTGCCAGAGAACCCCAGACCTGCCCTTACAGTAGTGTAGCGCCCCCTCCCTCTTTCGGCTGGTGTAGAATAGCCAGTAGTGTAGTGCGGTGTGCTTTTACGTGATGGCGGGTGGGCAGCGGGCGGCGGGCTCCGCGCAGCCGTCTGTCCTTGATCTGCCCGCGGCGGCCCGTGTTGTGTTTTGTGCTGTGTCCACGCGCTAAGGCGACCCCCTCCCCCGTACTGACTTCTCCTATAAGCGCTTCTCTTCGCATAGTCACGTAGCTCCCACCCCACCCTCTTCCTGTGTCTCACGCAAGTTTTATACTCTAATATTTATATGGCTTTTTTTCTTCGACAAAAAAATAATAAAACGTTTCTTCTGAAAAGCTGAACGTTTCTGTATAAGCGATGGAAGCTC